GATTCGGTTTTGGGTTTAGGGGATGCTGTAGCCGGTTTTATTTTCTATCCAAACCACTAAAATTTTCTCCAAATCAGCAATAAACTGTTTCGCTTTCATATCATTCATGTGTTCATTAGAGTAAAATGTTTAATTTCCTTCAGTAACTTTTCCTTTGCATTCACAAACTGGCTAACTTTTTGGTGCAAACTTTCAGCCTAGCTTTCAGCCTATCTTGCCTTTTGACATCCCTTCCTCACTAAGCTTAACCATTTCTAGCTTTTGAGTTAAAGTGAGAGATGTGCGACTCTTTCTTTCACTTGAACACTTAGAGGCCCATTGTAGGGTTATTAATTGACCTAATTTCAACACTGTTGTGTCTCAGGGAATAGAGACCCAAGGAAAGGGAGAGAGAAGGAAGAACGGCCTGTCAGTGGATTAGTCTGAACACACACAACATTTATCAATTACGTTTGTATCTTATATGGGCACAGCTCATGGCGCCCCAAAACAATTACAATACAAGGAACACTCATCACACGTCACCCTTGTAGCAGAGCACATCTCCCTATGATCTAGGTACGAGCATTGTACCTAGGATGGACGCGTTCGTCCTCTTACCTTCGGGAACGCCCTACTCTGTCTACGGAGTAAAGTACTTAATAAACTTGCTTTTGCTTTGCTATGCGGACTCACCCTGAATTCTTTCCTGTGCAAGATCCAAGAACCCTCTCTTGGGGTCTGGATCGAGACCCCTTTCCGGTAACGAAACTACACTAAGAATACAAGAAAACTTACGTTACTGTGCGGGAGCTGACAAAGTCTCTCGCCGGAGGGAGCACACAGAATTTCACCTTCTCCGGCCTTTTCCCAAGCTGGCAGGAGTAAAGCTGTAAGAGGAGGTGCCAGCGCCCCAAGCCAGCTCTCCCGCCGGCACTGCTGCGGTCCGCGAGGCAGCCAATCAGGTAGCTGAGTTTGCCATAGGGGCGGGACTTCCTCCCCAGCGCGCACGAGTACGTGCGTGGAGGTCCCGCCCCGGAACTGCAGTTGCTGCTGCAGCTGAGGTACAGCGGCGGTTTCTGAGGTTCTTCACTCGCGACTGACGGAGCTGCGGTGGCGTCTCCACACGGTGAGTACCAAAACGAGCGGGGTTGGAGCCGACCAACCTAATAGAACATGTATCTCCTTTTCAGCAACCATGAAGTTGAAGGACACAAAATCAAGGCCAAAGCAGTCAAGCTGTGGCAAATTTCAGACAAAGGGAATCAAAGTTGTGGGAAAATGGAAGGAAGTGAAGATTGACCCAAATATGTTTGCAGATGGACAGATGGATGACTTGGTGTGCTTTGAGGAATTGACAGATTACCAGTTGGTCTCCCCTGCCAAGAATCCCTCCAGTCTCTTCTCAAAGGAAGCACCCAAGAGAAAGGCACAAGCTGTTTCAGAAGAAGAGGAGGAGGAGGAGGGAAAGTCTAGCTCACCAAAGAAAAAGATCAAGTTGAAGAAAAGTAAAAATGTAGCAACTGAAGGAACCAGTACCCAGAAAGAATTTGAAGTGAAAGATCCTGAGCTGGAGGCCCAGGGAGATGACATGGTTTGTGATGATCCGGAGGCTGGGGAGATGACATCAGAAAACCTGGTCCAAACTGCTCCAAAAAAGAAGAAAAATAAAGGGAAAAAAGGGTTGGAGCCTTCTCAGAGCACTGCTGCCAAGGTGCCCAAAAAAGCGAAGACATGGATTCCTGAAGTTCATGATCAGAAAGCAGATGTGTCAGCTTGGAAGGACCTGTTTGTTCCCAGGCCGGTTCTCCGAGCACTCAGCTTTCTAGGCTTCTCTGCACCCACACCAATCCAAGCCCTGACCTTGGCACCTGCCATCCGTGACAAACTGGACATCCTTGGGGCTGCTGAGACAGGTAAGGGCAACTCTGGCCAAAGCAGGATTGCTTTTTTACTTTGTTTTGTTTTTTTACTTTTAAGGAAGTGGGAAAACTCTTGCCTTTGCCATCCCAATGATTCATGCGGTGTTGCAGTGGCAGAAGAGGAATGCTGCCCCTCCTCCAAGTAACACCGAAGCACCACCTGGAGAGACCAGAACTGAGGCCGGAGCTGAGACTAGATCACCAGGCAAGGCTGAAGCTGAGTCTGATGCATTGCCTGACGATACTGTAATTGAGAGTGAAGCACTGCCCAGTGATATTGCAGCCGAGGCCAGAGCCAAGACTGGAGGCACTGTCTCAGACCAGGCGTTGCTCTTTGGTGACGATGATGCTGGTGAAGGGCCTTCTTCCCTGATCAGGGAGAAACCTGTTCCCAAACAGAATGAGAATGAGGAGGAAAATCTTGATAAAGAGCAGACTGGAAATCTAAAACAGGAGTTGGATGACAAAAGCGCCACCTGTAAGGCATATCCAAAGCGTCCTCTGCTTGGACTGGTTCTGACTCCCACTCGAGAGCTGGCCGTCCAGGTCAAACAGCACATTGATGCTGTGGCCAGGTTTACAGGTGAGGTTTAGTTCCATTTAATAAATATTTTCAATAAGTGTCCCTTATGTTTTCTGTCCCATAGGAATTAAAACTGCTATTTTGGTTGGTGGAATGTCCACGCAGAAACAGCAGAGGATGCTGAACCGTCGTCCTGAGATTGTGGTTGCTACTCCAGGCCGGCTGTGGGAATTAATTAAAGAAAAGCATTATCATTTGAGGAACCTTCGGCAGCTCAGGTAATAGATGGCACTTCTCTTTTCCCCCTCACGACCAATGATATGGGTCTCTCTGGATCTGCAGGTGCCTGGTAGTGGATGAGGCTGACCGGATGGTTGAGAAAGGCCATTTTGCTGAGCTCTCACAGCTGCTAGAGATGCTCAATGACTCCCAATACAACCCAAAGAGACAAACGCTTGTTTTTTCTGCCACACTCACCCTGGTGCATCAGGCTCCTGCTCGAATCCTTCATAAGAAGCACACCAAGAAAATGGATAAAACAGCCAAACTTGACCTCCTTATGCAGAAAATTGGCATGAGGGGCAAGCCCAAGGTCATTGACCTCACAAGGAATGAGGCCACGGTGGAGACGCTAACAGAGACCAAGATCCATTGTGAGACTGATGAGAAAGACTTCTACTTGTACTACTTCCTGATGCAGTATCCAGGCCGCAGCTTAGTGTTTGCCAACAGTATCTCCTGCATCAAACGCCTCTCTGGGCTCCTCAAAGTCCTTGATATCATGCCCTTGACCCTGCATGCCTGTATGCACCAGAAGCAGAGGCTCAGAAACCTGGAGCAGTTTGCCCGTCTGGAAGAGTAAGTTAGGACTGTCCCCAGAGGCTTAACCTTATTATTAATAAGCTTTCTCTCTCTACCCCAGCTGTGTTCTCTTGGCAACAGATGTGGCAGCTCGGGGTCTGGATATTCCTAAAGTCCAGCATGTCATCCATTACCAGGTAGGGGCATCTGAAAATTTATAGGCATCTGCATGTATTGATCTCCCAGTTCTTCCTGTGGCAGGTCCCACGTACCTCGGAGATTTATGTCCACCGAAGTGGTCGAACTGCTCGAGCTACCAATGAAGGCCTCAGTCTGATGCTCATTGGGCCTGAGGATGTGATCAACTTTAAGAAGATTTACAAAACGCTCAAGAAAGATGAGGATATCCCACTGTTCCCCGTGCAGACAAAATACATGGATGTGGTCAAGGTAGAAAGCAGTTAAAACCCCAGTGCTAATGATCAGATGAATATTTTCTGTTACTTCCCCCCAGGAGCGAATCCGTTTAGCTCGACAGATTGAGAAATCTGAGTATCGGAACTTCCAGGCTTGCCTGCACAACTCTTGGATTGAGCAGGCAGCAGCTGCCCTGGAGATTGAGCTGGAAGAAGACATGTATAAGGGTAAGCCCTTGGGCGGGATGGGAATTGAGGAATAAATAGGATCGTTTTTGTATTGTGTTTCAAGGAGGAAAAGCTGACCAGCAAGAAGAACGTCGGAGACAAAAGCAGATGAAGGTTCTGAAGAAGGAGCTGCGCCACCTGCTGTCCCAGCCACTGTTTACGGAGAGCCAGAAAACCAAGTATCCCACTCAGTCTGGCAAGCCGCCCCTGCTTGTGTCTGCCCCAAGTAAGAGCGAGTCTGCTTTGAGCTGTCTCTCCAAGCAGAAGAAGAAGAAGACAAAGAAGCCGAAGGAGCCACAGCCGGAACAGCCACAGCCAAGTACAAGTGCAAATTAACTGGTCAAGTGTGTCAGTGACTGCACATTGGTTTCTGTTCTCTGGCTATTTGCAAAACCTCTCCCACCCTTGTGTTTCACTCCACCACCAACCCCAGGTAAAAAAGTCTCCCTCTCTTCCACTCACACCCATAGCGGGAGAGACCTCATGCAGATTTGCATTGTTTTGGAGTAAGAATTCAATGCAGCAGCTTAATTTTTCTGTATTGCAGTGTTTATAGGCTTCTTGTGTGTTAAACTTGATTTCATAAATTAAAAACAATGGTCAGAGCCATTGTGTCATCCTGATTTTTTTTTTTTTTTTTTAGATAGAAGATGGGGGTGGTGGTGTAGTTTGTTTCATTATTAACTTAGTGATTCTCCTGGGCCAGCACAGTGCTAAGCCCTTGAAAGGACAGGAATAGTGTCAGGCCTCTGGCTGCAGGCCAAGATTGGACAGTGTGAATGGAGCAAGAGGCTGGAATGTTCAAGAGGTGCATGTTCCTGCTTTACCCAGAGCAGCACCCTAATAGCTCCTTAGCTCTCTCCACTCTCCTGGGTATTGTCTGAGCCACCGTGGGAGGTGGGCAGGGATGAGGTTGCTGTCTTCAGGCTTCCCTCACATCACAGAGCCAACAGTAACAGTCGCTAGGTCTGGCGTGTGAAGCCCTCAGGATCTAGCCCCAGCCTTGTCTCCACTCCCTCCTGTTTGACAGAGCAGGCTCCTGCCCACGGTTCCATGCACCCCTTCTCTTGTCCTGAGCCTTTGTGCAGAATAGGCTTTTCCCTCGGTCTGGATTGCCTTTTGGCCTTCTCCATCCTGGAGCACTGCCATGGGTCCTCTAGTCCTGAGCCTCTAAGGGGAAGCAGTGCTTCTCCTGGGGCTCCCTTAGTGTCCCGTGCTTACCCTCTTCATAGCACTTGCCATGCTGTGTTCCCTTAGCTGAGCTCCTTGGGAGAAGAGGAACTCAAGGCTTGGTCAGCCTGGTATAAATATGTGCTCAGGGAACTAGGGACTTCCTGATGCTGCCCCAGCTTTGTCTGGATCAGTGTAGGTGAGTATCCACAACTCCCACAACCATGGGAGAAGCATAGATGATTTCTGCACAGCTGTCTGGCTTCCAAACAGGTATTCGTCGGGGCACAATACAATACAGCTGTTTAGTTCAAGGGGTGCTAGGGAATTGAAGAGGATACACAAAGGGACCAAGATACCCCAAGATCTAAGTAGCTAGCCTCTCTCAGCCTCATGGTTGGCACTTTTATCTAATTAGCATTTAGTCTTGAAGGTCCTGAGAAATAATTTTCTTTTTTTTTTGAGACAGGGTCTTGCTCCATTGCCCAGGTTGGAGTGCAATGGCACAATCACAGCTCACTGCAACCTCACACTCCTGGGCCCAGGCAGTCCTCCCGCCTCAGCCTCCCAAGTAGCTGGGACTACAGGCACACACCACCACACCTGGCTGAATTTTTTTTTTTTAGTAGAGATGGGGTCTCACTATGTTGGCGTAGGCTGGTCTCAAAACTCCTGCCCTCAAGTGATCCTCTTGCCTCAGCCTCCCAAAGTACTGAGATTACAGGTGTGAGCCACTGTGCCCATCTATAAGTCTTTATTAGTGTTTTTTGTACTTGAGCATATAGACACCCAGTGATTGAGACTTGCCCAGGGCCACACAGCAGCCAAGTAGCAGAGGTGGGATTAGTATCTTCCTTCTGGGCCCAGGACAAGTTCAGAAAACTACTTCAGTCTCAGAAGTGTTGCCAAGGAATGGCCTCCCATCCCCCAGTGTCACCAGTGACCGGAATAGGAGGGGAAATTGCCCGTCTGTGAGGTCAGCTCCTGACTGACAGCTATCAGAGAATGGCAGGGAGACTCTCCATTTTCCAAATGATGCAGTGGTGGTCAGTGGGGTTAGTAAGCGGGCTTAATATCCCCTAATGGCACCTGAGCCGTGGGAGTGAAGCCACTTGCCATAAGCCAAACATAGATCCCCTGATGACTGTCCGTGTCCTGCCCTAGCCATCTAACAGCAAATTCTTTTCCTTGGTGGAGGAGCTAATACGTAGACAGGCTTTAAAAGGCAGGAGCAGCCTTCCAAGCAGTGCTACTCTCGCCTGGTAAGGTGAAGTTGGTGGGCAGAGCTTCCGGAGTGTCCTGGATCTGCCATTAAACAAGGAATATCCCTCCCCAGCTAATCTACTTAATACATAAGCACCACGGAAAAGCAGAGTTCTTGGCTGCATGCCAGGTACCCAGTATTAAGAAGCCAGGACAAAAGTAGTTATGGAAACCATTTTAATGCTAGGAGAATGTTTTTACTTACTGCCTAGGGAAGCTGTAGGGCTTGGCCCACATCCAGCAGGGCCTGGGGCCCCTGGAAGCCACTCACTGAGTTACAGCCCCCTCCCCACTCCTGTATCTGCTCAGGGTGGTGATGTGTTTGCTCCTAGACTCTCTCTCATGGTTCCCCTGACACTCCTGCTTGGGAAGCCACCGAGTCACTGCCAAGGTGACATGCTTCCCCATCTGCAGTGCCCTATGCTTCCTGTCAGGAAGGACAGGTTGGGGAATATCCCTTTGCAGAGCCCATACGATGAGTGTGTCAGGTATAATAGCTATTTTCACACAAGGAATCTCATTCTGTTTTAACCAATAATCCAGTGACACATAGGTATTGTTGCCATTTCACAAACTTGGGAATTGGGGCTCAGGGAGGTGAAGTGACTTGGCCAAGATCATACAGCTAGTAAGTGAATGCTGAAGTTAGAACCCTGGCATTCTGGCTCCAGAGCTCTCATTTGTGCTTAAAATAGGAACCCAGTCAAAAGCAGGGACTGTGCTCTTTCTGTTGCTAATTGTTCCCATTGATTTAAAAGTTTCCTTTGGAGAGAAAGTATCATAATAAACATGCAGTTGTAAAAACAAGCTCTCAAAGCAACTCTCCTTCCAGCTTTTGG